AGAAATGCAACCAATGAAGAATCAAGCCACTGAGGCAGGGCAGAGGGACCTTTGATAGGCTACGATACTATTTTCCTGTGCATCACACTTAACTCATCTAACTGCTTCCCCGGACACCCTCCACCTCTAGTTGTTACTAAGTAGCTGCAGTAGGCATTGCTGGGGAAGAAACAAACACACACCAAACAGTACTGCTACTTAGTTTCTAAGGCTGCACAGGGAAGGGAAAGACTGGGCTTTGGACAATCTAGAGGTAATTTATATCCGCCCCCAGGTGGAGCAACATGCGATTCTGGAGGCACGGGGGTAACTGAAAGTGAGTACATATAGTCTTTCTGGTTTCTGGAGATAACCCATCAATAAAAGCTGCTTCCTCTGGTAGCCTGTGGTTCTCATTGGGAGCTGTTAACAGAGGGCAAGTGGGCTGAAACCTGAGGCACATGAACAGCTACGCCGGGTTGGGTTGGGAAAGAGTCGGAAATAGGGGATGCTCTGGTCAGGAGTGGGAATGAAATGTTGACTGTTCCCCCTGCTGCTCAGATCTACCTTTGTCCTTTAGTGGTGAGCCATGCTTTGCCCTACCGTGTTAGCCTGCAAGAAGTGGTTTTGCCGGACCAGCACTTCCCGCCCTCCAGGGATCTTCCCAGCCCTCTGTGAAGTGCTAGATGCTTCTCCACTGGTCTGCGGGCTGGACCCAGGCCTGCAGTTTGCCATACTTGCGCCCCTGCTGTTTGGGAAGGATCTGTGCTGTAAGCCTCGCGGCCATACTACGACTGTCAGATCTCCATCCCTATGGGCTATAGGATGGGGCGACGGCACCCTATACCTCAGGGACTTGCTTTGGAGTCATGGATTAAAGACCTCTCTGGGCAGCGTTGAGAACCAGCGACCCTAAACTTGGCTGCGTTTCCATGGTGTCGATCGCGGAGCCGTGGGGGCGGGCTCACGCAAGCGCCAAGGGACCGGTGGGAGGAGTTCGGGTGTGGATGCGCAGGCGCTTTGAGAGACGGTGAAGCCGGTGGCCGGTGGCCGGGCGGGACCAACAAAGATGGCGGCGGCCCCTGCGGCGGGAGCGATCTGGGCAACGGCTGCGGCTAAAGCTGCAGCCGGGCCCACGGGGGGGCTGCACGGGGGTAGTAGGGGGTGGCCCTGAACTGGGGCCTGGCCCTGGCTGGCCTCTCCCGCCGCCTCACTGGGGGACAGGTACGGGCCGGGGCGTTATGGCATGGCGGGGTGTGGGGGGGCGCAGAGGGAAGACTGCTCCAGACCCGAGAGGACACTCTCCACAAAGGCGCGTGGGGCCCGGCGGGGCCTGGGAGAACTGGGCTGGAGGGACAGCATCCCTGGACCGCGGGGAATACGCCGCCGGATTCCGTAGCCAATCAGCGGTCTCGGCCTTTCTGCCCTCGAGGGGGGCGGACCCGGCTAAAGCCCTGCTGTGGTGGGAGAAGTGCAGAGATTAAGGGTCAAGGAGTTGTTCGTCCTCCATCCCCGACTACTGCTTTCTGAACCTCGACACCATGTCGGAGGTCGGAGGTGGGGGAGGGAATGGATCGTAAGTCACCCATATAGTCTGCTTCATTTGCAGCCCAGAGAGGCAGGGATTCGAGGATGGAGGGCTGTCTTTTGGGCTGTTATTCTTGCATCTACACTACCATTTGGCTAGGGTCTTAAGTGACCCGAGGCACATCCTACTTTACTAGCCGGGTATGGGGTCCCATGTTACGTTAGAGCCGAGATAGGAGTTATCACTGGCTTTTCAGTAAAGATGTGTTCTGCAGGGAGGGGTCGGGAGTATAGAAAGGGTCAAAGCCATGGGCTGCTTATCTTTCATTCATTTGTTTACCCAATAGATACTAAGTATTTACTTTGTACCAAACACGATGCCAGGTACTGGGGATACGATGGCTGATTCGATAGATCTGGTTCCTGCCCTCAGTGCGTATACTGCTCCCCACTTTCGTTGATGTGGTAGTGGTGATGACTGAGCCAACCACCTAATGTGGAAATGAGAGGACAGCAAGATTGTGGGTATGGAATGGGGCAAAGCAATAAGGGAAAATTAGTGTGGCAGGGTTCAGTACAGCAGCCTGGGTTCCCATTTCCCCCCATATTCAAATGCTGACACTCTCTTCTCCTCCCAGGTCCAGCCTGTGGTGTCCACAATGCCCCAGGCCTCTGAGCACCGCCTGGGCCGTACCCGAGAGCCACCTGTTAATATCCAGCCCCGAGTGGGATCCAAGCTACCATTTGCCCCCAGGGCCCGCAGCAAGGAGCGCAGAAACCCAGCCTCTGGGCCAAACCCCATGTTACGACCTCTGCCTCCCCGGCCAGGTCTGCCTGATGAACGGCTCAAGAAACTGGAGCTGGGACGGGGACGGACCTCAGGCCCTCGTCCCAGAGGCCCCCTTCGAGCAGATCATGGGGTTCCCCTGCCTGGCTCACCACCCCCAACAGTGGCTTTGCCTCTCCCATCTCGGACCAACTTAGCCCGTTCCAAGTCTGTGAGCAGTGGGGACTTGCGTCCAATGGGGATTGCCTTGGGAGGGCACCGTGGCACCGGAGAGCTTGGGGCTGCACTGAGCCGCTTGGCCCTCCGGCCTGAGCCACCCACTTTGAGACGTAGCACTTCTCTCCGCCGCCTAGGGGGCTTTCCTGGACCCCCTACCCTGTTCAGCATACGGACAGAGCCCCCTGCTTCCCATGGCTCCTTCCACATGATATCCGCCCGGTCCTCTGAGCCTTTCTACTCTGATGACAAGATGGTGAGGACTTGCCACACACATGGCCTTCATGCAGGAACTTGCCGATTGTACTCTGACCTTCCAGGCTCATCACACACTCCTTCTGGGCTCTGGTCATGTTGGCCTTCGAAACCTGGGAAACACGGTGAGAGCTATTCTCCTATCTTTCCTCTCTAAGAGATAACAGCAGTGTCCCTACTGCTCCCCAGTGCTTCCTGAATGCTGTGCTGCAGTGTCTGAGCAGCACTCGACCTCTTCGGGACTTCTGTCTGAGAAGGGACTTCCGGCAAGAGGTGCCTGGAGGAGGCCGAGCCCAAGAGCTCACTGAAGGTGGGGCAACAACTCCTGCTCCCTCTGTTCAATTTGTTTGCCTTCCCCACTCCCATCCCAACAGCCTTTGCAGATGTGATTGGTGCCCTCTGGCACCCTGACTCCTGCGAAGCTGTGAATCCTACTCGATTCCGAGCTGTCTTCCAGAAATATGTTCCCTCCTTCTCTGGATACAGGTGGGAGAGCTGGAGGCTATGGGATTTCTCTCGTCAGTTGCCCATACTCTTTGTCTGGCTGTAGCCAGCAGGATGCCCAAGAGTTCCTGAAGCTCCTCATGGAGCGGCTACACCTTGAAATCAACCGCCGAGGCCGCCGGGCTCCACCGATACTTGCCAATGGTCCAGTTCCCTCTCCACCCCGCCGAGGAGGGGCTCTGCTAGAAGAACCTGAGTTAAGGTAAGGGTCGTTCCCTCTACCTCCTTTCCCCGGGGTGCTCCCCACTTCCTTTGATCTGTGGTAGTGATGATGACCGAGCCAACCTAATGTGGAAACGTTACCTGGAGCGAGAGGACAGCAAGATTGTGGGTATGGAATGGGGCAAAGCAATGAGGGAAAATACCTTTTCTCCTGTCCCTGTGCTTCTGTCTAGACCTGTTTGTGGGCCAGTTGAAAAGTTGTCTCAAGTGCCAGGCCTGTGGGTATCGCTCCACGACCTTCGAGGTTTTTTGTGACCTGTCCCTGCCCATCCCCAAGGTGGGATTCCAGAGGATTCCGGGGTGGACAGGACATGTTGACCTTTCTTCCCCTTTTCCCCCAGAAAGGATTTGCTGGGGGCAAGGTGTCTCTGCGGGATTGTTTCAACCTTTTCACTAAGGAAGAAGAGCTAGAGTCGGAGAATGCCCCAGTATGTGGAGGTTCACAAGGGATACAGTAAGGTATTAACCTAACACTGTTTGCCATTTATTCAGGTGTGTGACCGATGTCGGCAGAAAACTCGAAGTACCAAAAAGTTGACAGTACAAAGATTCCCTCGAATCCTCGTGCTCCATATCCTAATCTTCAGATTCTTACTTCTCTTAGGATACCTCCCATACATTCTCTTTCCTCCATGTTTCCAGAGAATTGAATTTTCCTTAGGAAAAGTCTGCCACCCACTTTTCCACAAGATGCTCCCAGTGTGTCGGGAGTGGGGAGAGGACAGCTTTCAGGATAGAAGAAGTTCCCCTCAGAGGCCCACTGCCTCCCAAATGCTCCTTAACCAGGGCTTAGATCTGAATCGATTTTCTGCCTCCCGAGGCTCCATCAAAAAAAGTTCAGTAGGTGTAGACTTTCCACTGCAGCGACTGAGCCTAGGGGACTTTGCCAGTGACAAAGCCGGTGAGTCTGGTGGGGAAAGTCCTAAGGAGCCAATTATAGAACTTGATCATCTCCAACCCCGCAGGAAGTCCTGTATACCAGCTGTATGCCCTTTGCAACCACTCAGGCAGCGTCCACTATGGCCACTACACAGCCCTGTGCCGGTGCCAGACTGGTTGGCATGTCTACAATGACTCTCGGTGAGAATAGCCTCCTATTTACATCCTGCCCCCACAACCCTTTCCCGATCTCCTTTTTTCCTAGTGTCTCCCCTGTCAGTGAAAACCAGGTGGCATCCAGCGAGGGCTACGTGCTGTTCTACCAACTGATGCAGGAGCCACCCCGGTGCCTGTGACACCTCTAAGCTCTGGCACCTGTGAAGCCCTTTAAACACCCTTAAGCCCCAGGCTCCCCGTTTACCTCAGAGACGTCTATTTTTGTGTCTTTTTAATCGGGGAGGGGGGAGGGGGTGGTTGTAGCTCCATTATTTTTTTTATTAAAAAATACCCTTCCACCTGGAGGCTCCCTTGTCTCCCAGCCCCATGTACAAAGCTCACCAAGCCCCTGCCCATGTACAGCCCCCAGACCCTCTGCAATATCACTTTTTGTGAATAAATTTATTAAGAAAAAATGATGTGCTTATTTGTATTTTTGCTTAGGGGG